TCTTGGCAGGGGATTTGGGGGTGATAGCATATATATGTACACCAAGTTGTTCCCCCATCTAAGTACCAATTACTACTGGCACTCCCCTTTCTCCCCTCACTGGCTCATTGCTAGAATAGTAGAAGCTAGGGATGAGCTGGCAAAGTTAACTTCCACACAGGCCTCTGTGAAGAAGAGGAAGAGCCAGAGAAGATTTGGAAGATTATGGTGACATGGCAGAGGAGGCGAGGACAGTGGATCTGGGGGCCTGGGGCAGCTCTGTGGACCCAATCTTAGCAACTGTTGAGACAAAGGATGTACAAATGGGATCAGAATGAACCATCAGAGGATTAGGGCTCAGGACCTGAGGTTCATGTTGTGTGCAGCATCTGAACGTGCCGCTGCTGCGTGGGTCAGCTAGTTAGAGCCACATTTCTGTGTGATGCTCTGTTCTCCTGCAGCCAGTCCTTCCCCCCACCTCCCACATTCCTGATGAGCTCTGTGACTCAGCTGCTTCTCGGGACGTCTGAGCAGCTGTTTTTTTCTAGGGATAGAAGCACAGTCAGGAGATGTAACCTGAATGCTTATCTTTCCCTTGGGTCCGTGAGGGCCCTCTCCCACCGTGAGGCCCCTGAAACAAAACTGGACTTTTAGAGGATTGTAGAAAGAGTGCCTTCTTTAGCCCCTGACTTCAGAAAAAGACAGGCATGACCAGGCATGGTGGCTCATGCCTGTAATCCCAGCACTTTGGGAGGCCGAGGCTGGTGGATCACCTGAGGTCAGGATTTCAAGACCAGCCTGGCCAACATGGCGAAAGCCCGTCTCTACTAAAAATACAAAAATTAGCTGGGTGTGGTGATGTGCACCTATAATCCCAGCTATTTGGGAGGCTGAGGCAGGACAATCGCTTGAACCTGGGAGGCGGAGGTTGCAGTGAGCCAAGATTGCCCTGCTGCACTCCAGCCTGGGTGACATAGCGAGACTCCATCTCAAAAAGGAAAAAAAAAAAAAAAAGAAAAAGGAAAGATGAATCCTGCAGGCTAAAAAGGGGAAATTTGAAAGCCAATGTTCAGCTGGACACCTTGCTTAGCGATTGAGCCCAGGACAGTTACCTTTGCTCTTCCACAGGAGCTTGTGTGTTTTCTCTGGGAGGTGCCTCAAGAGTAGCGATAGTCCTTGCAGCCCCTGCAAATCTGTCTGTGACTGGTTGGGCATCAAGGGAGTTTGCCTGGTTTTCTTGAGGGGCTGGCGATCACCAGCATCCTGACCAGGCAGCTCTGCACCCTTCCCGGAATGCTGACCCAGCCCTTCTGGTGGGACTCTTGTTCCTCCGTCATCCAGGGAGCTGAGGCTTCTTTCCAGGATATGCTCCCCCGCCCCCAGCCAGCGCCAGACCACTCCCCTTGCTGCCTTTGACCCAATGTCTGCTGGGAGACTTCACGTTCCTTCTGTGGCGTCTGTTCCTCATTACTGGCTTGTGCCCATCTCTCTCCTGTTTCTGAACTCAAACTTGCTCCATTGTGAAACTGGAGCTGGGGCGGAAGCTTTGTTGGAGGAGGCCCTGGGTCTGTCCGCAGGTGCCATAATGGAAGGGTTGCTGCTTTGGGCAGGGGTGTGCCTCCCCTGGCCCCTGCTGTGCTGCAACACATCCTTTTCTGCTGTGTTTCTGAAACCTCCTCTGTCCATGGTTGATCCTTCTCACCACCTCTTTTACTGCAGCTCCTCTGACTTCTTCCTTAGCTGTGCTGTTTCACCTCTGTCCTGTTTCTCGCCTGCTTTGCTCTTTGTCCCCTATCCTTTTGCACTGAGTAGCTGTGGGATTCCCCGACGCATCTCCCTGATGTTTGTGTCTCCAGTCCCCCTGACCTCACCTGGATCAAGGGATTCACCAGTCACTGGTATCCATATGTGTGTTTTGGGGGCATTTGTTCCTAGGGGCTGCCTCTCAGCACTGGCCCTTGTGGGGATGGGAGAGAACATGCCACACCACCAGTCGCCACCCTTACTATTAGCCTGATCTGAATCTGCCTGATGTCAGCCTGTGCTGTGGGAGGGTGTCTCCCTCTGGGCCTGCAGTACCGGGGCTGTTGGGTCTCTCTAGCTCACCTGCTGACCCAGCGTCCCGTTGTGGGGGATGGCCTGAGCCAGCCATCTCACAACTTTGTGTGGCTGTGGACAGAGGGCCTTCATGGGCTTGGGCCACCAGGAACTCCACTCTGTTGGAGCCTGTCAGGGCTCAGCAGTGGGTGGGGTCTGACCTTGAAAGTCTGAATGTCACGTGGTGCTTTGGGATCCCTTGTGGGACCCTTGTCCCACGTCAGCACTGGGTGTGCATTTGAATTGGGTGTCTCTGCTCATTGAAAGGGGCCAATCTTCGTTGGGGAGCAGGATAGAGCTCTCGCCCTTCCCTTTGGCTCTCAGAGAGGCCTAAGAAAATTGCAACAAGAGCAGAGGTTGGCTGGTTTGAAGGTGTGGCTCATCCCACATTACCAGAGAGACAGTTCCGGAGTCGGGGATAGTGCTCACGGGCTGGGACTTTCTTCTTTCTTCCTTCTTCTCCTTTTTCTTCTTTCTTCCTTTATTCCTCTTCTTCTGACAGGGTCTCACTCTGTCGTCCAGGCTAGAGTGGAGTGGTGCTCTCATGGTTCCCTGCAGCCCCAAATTCTTGAGCTCAAGCGATTCTCCTACCTCAGCCTCCTGAGTAGCTGGGACTACAGGCACGCCACCGTGCCTGGCTAATTTTTAAATTGTTTTGTGGAGACGAGGTCTCACTGTGTTGCGCACGTTGGTCTCAAACCCCTGGCCTCAAGCGATCCTCCCACCTCAGTCCCCCAAAGTGCTGGGATTACAGTTGTGAGCCACTGCACCCAGCCTGGGACTTTGTTCTGATTCCTCATTCTTTCCATTATAAAGGGTAACCGTATTAGGCTGCTCAGGCCATCATAAACAAGGACCACAGTTTGGATCGCTTAAACGGCAGAAGTTCATTTTCTCACCGATCTGGAGGCTGAAAGTCCAAGGGCAGGGTGTTAACAGGGTTGGTTTCTTCTGAGGGCCGTGAGAGAAAGATCTGTCCAGGGCCTGCGCCTCGGCTTCTGGATGGCTGTCACCTCCCTGTGTCTTCACAGGGTCTTTCCTCCTCTTACGGAGACATCAGTCATAGTGGATTAGGGCCCATGCCAATGACATCATGCTAACTCCGTCACCTCTTTAAAGACCCTGTCTCCAAATATAGCCACATTTTGAGGGCCTTAGGGTTAGTACTTCAACATATGAATTTTGAGAGGACATAATTCACCCCGTAACAATGACAGTGGAGTGATGTAAGATGCTGGGCCGGGGCTGTGACCCTACCTCAAGGCTCCAGAAACCCTTTGCATTTTAATCTTTTGGTATCTTCATGGAGCTGGAGAGGCTGTCCTTTGTGACTTAATTCCTGGCAGAATTTTAGAAAAATTTTTTATGTTTAATTTTTGTGCGTACGTAGTAGGTGTATATATTTATGGGGTACATGAGGCTTGCAGCACGTAACAGTCACTTCATGGAAGATGGGGTATTCATCCCCTTCAGCATTTATCCTTTGCGTTACAGACTGTTCAGTTATATTATTTTATTTTATTTTGACAGAGTTTTACTCTTGTTGCCCAGGCTGGAGTGCAATGGTGTGATCTCGTCTCACTATAACCTCCAGCTCCTGAGTTCAAGCGATTCTCCTACCTCAGCCTCCTGAGTAGCTGGGATTACAGGCATGCGCCACCACGACTGGCTAATTTTTTGTATTTTTAGTAGAGACGAGGTTTCACCATGTTGGCCAGGCTGGTCTCGAATTCCTGACCTCAGGTAATCCACCTGCCTCAGCCTCCCAAAGTGCTGGGATTACTGGCATGAGCCACCATGCCTGGCCTCTTTTAGTTATTTTAAAATGTGCAATTAAATTATTATTGACTATAGTTACCCTGTTGTACTATCAAATAGTAGGTCTTATTCACTCTTTCTAACTATTTTTTGTACCTATTAACCATCCCCATTTCCCCCCAGCCCCCCACTACCCTTCCCAGCCTCTGGTAACCACCCTTCTACTCTCTATCTCCATGAGTTCAATTGATTTGATTTTTAGATCCCATAAATGAGTGAGGACATGTGATGTCTGTCTTTCTGTGGCTCTCTTATTTCACACTTAACATAATGATCCCCAGTTCCATCCATGTTGTTGCAAATGACAGGATCTTACTCTTTTTTTATGGCTGAATAGTACTCCATTGTGTATATATGCCACATTTTCTTTATTCATTCATCTGTTGATGGCCACTTAAGTTGCTTCCAAATCTTGGCTATTGAGAACAGAGCTGCAACAAACATAGGAGTGCAGATATACCTCTTCAACAGACTGATTTCGTTTCTTTGGGTATATACCCAGCAGTGGGATTGCTGGATCATATGGTAGATCTATTTTTAGTTTTTTGAGGAATCTCCAAACTGTTCTCCATAGTGGTCATACTAATTTATATTCCCACCAATACCGTACAAGGGTTCCCTTTTCTCCACTTCCTCACCAGCATTTGTTGTTGCCTGTCTTTTGGATAAAAGCCATTTTCACGGGGGTGAGATGATATCTCATTGTAGTTTTGATTTGCATTTCTCTGGTGATCAATGATGTCGAGCACCTTTTCATGTGCCTGTTTGCCACTCGTATGTGTTTTCCTTGAGAAATGTCTGTTTAAATCTTTTGTCCATTTTAAATTTGGATTATGAGATTTTTTTTCCTATAAAGTTGTTTGAGCTCTTTATATATTCTGGTTATTAGTCCCTTGTCAGATGGGTAATTTGCCGATTTTTCTCCCATTCTGTGGGTTTTCTCTTCACTTTGTTGATTGTTTCCTTTGCTGTGCAGAAGCTTTTTAACTTGATGTGATCCCGCCTGTCCATGTTTGCTTTGGTTGCCTGTGCTTGTGGGGTATTGTTCAAGAGCCTGGCAGAATTTTATTCAGATGTTTGAATTGGAGCTTACATCCTTTCTGAGATCATTTCTTCCATGTATAAAATTGAGTTGCGAGCCACTTCACAAGGTTTTGTGCAGAGCAACGATAATAGCTACTGTTCAGGAAGTGCTTACTGTGTGCCTACCACTTAATTCTCAGCCCAAGCCTTATTATTAACCCCGTTTTACAGATGCAGAAGCTGAGGCACACGAAGGTTAAATAATTGGTGGTCATACAATTAACAAGTATCCAGAACTGGAATTTGAATGCAGGCCCCTGATCTAAAGTCTGGGCTTATCTCCTCTATGGATGTAAAGTGCCCAATGCTATCCTGGGCACATAGAGCCTTGGAAAAGTGAGTTGAATACGTGTGAATGGATTTTTAGGAGGCAGAGCTGCTTCATCTTCCTTCTCATCAGCACCTCCCTCCTGCGCGCAGGGTGATGTGAGCAGAGCCCAGGAATGCCTTATGTGGATCGGCAGAACCGAATCTGTGGGTTTCTGGACATCGAGGAGCATGAGAACAGCGGCAAGTTTCTGCGGAGGTACTTCATTCTGGACACCCAGGCTAACTGCCTCCTCTGGTATATGGACAACCCCCAGGTGAGAGGGTCAGTGGGAAGGGGTGGGGCGACCCTTCTTAAAATGAAAACTATGTGTCTTTCAGAATCTGGCAATGGGGGCAGGAGCTGTTGGAGCTTTGCAGCTGACCTACATCTCGAAGGTAATGTTGACCTGGAACTCTGGGAATTCATGTTCATGTTTCTTTTATTTCTTATTTGATTTAGGTGAGCATAGCTACCCCAAAACAGAAACCAAAAACTCCATTTTGCTTTGGTAAGTACTGAGCCAGGGGAGGGACTCATTTAATGTCTTCCCTTCTTTTCTGTGGCTTTTGTAGTTATCAATGCCCTGTCTCAGAGATATTTCCTTCAAGCCAATGATCAGAAAGATATGAAGGACTGGGTTGAAGCCCTGAACCAAGCCAGCAAGATCACCGTAAGTTTGGTTTCTTCTGTTTTCTGGTGGTATCCCCATTGATTGTTGCTGCCGCTCACCCCAGGTTCCCAAAGGTGGGGGCCTACCCATGACCACTGAAGTTCTCAAGAGCTTAGCAGCTCCTCCAGCCCTGGAGAAGAAGCCACAGGTGGCCTACAAGACGGAGATCATTGGAGGGGTGGTGGTCCACACACCCATCAGCCAGGTGAGGGGCCTGACTGGGGCTGCGGGGGGAGTGAGGCGCTGATACTGACACTGTTTCCTTGCAGAACGGTGGGGATGGGCAGGAAGGGAGTGAGCCCGGGTCCCACACCATCCTTCGAAGGTCTCAGAGTTACATCCCCACGTCAGGCTGCCGTGCTTCCACTGGGCCTCCCCTCATTAAGAGTGGTTACTGCGTGAAGCAAGGGAATGTGGTGAGTGTCAGCACAGGGGCTGAATTGGGGTTCTAATGGTCTGCCTTTTATTTTTTTATTACAGCGGAAGAGCTGGAAACGTCGCTTCTTTGCACTTGATGACTTTACCATCTGCTACTTCAAGTGTGAGCAGGTTTGTAGTAGCTTTGCTGCCCTTCTGAGAGGTCACTTACCTGTCTTTCTGTTCTTTCCACCAGGACCGAGAACCACTGCGCACCATATTTCTTAAGGATGTTCTGAAGACCCATGAATGTCTGGTCAAGTCTGGGTAATTGTGTCTGCTTTTTCTCTTCTAATCCACGCCATAACATTCTTTCTCTTTCTCTGTCTAGTGATCTCTTAATGAGGGACAACCTGTTTGAAATAATAACAAGCTCCAGGACCTTCTACGTACAGGTAAAATGCTCCCTTCCAGAAGACTCCAGCATATTTCTTGGTAAGAGCCATGGATGTTTTGCAGGCAGACAGTCCAGAAGACATGCACAGCTGGATTAAGGAGATTGGCGCAGCTGTCCAGGCCCTCAAGTGCCACCCCAGAGTAAGTCACTTCCTTTCTGTTGCACAGTGTCACTTTTGTCTTTTTCTTCCTTTTATTTTTATAGGAAACGTCCTTTTCTAGATCCATTTCTTTGACCCGACCTGGAAGCTCCAGCCTTTCAAGTGGGCCCAACTCTATCCTGTGCAGGGGGCGGCCACCTTTGGAGGAAAAGAAAGCCCTCTGCAAAGCCCCCTCTGTGGCCTCCTCCTGGCAGCCCTGGACACCTGTCCCCCAGGCTGGGGAGAAGCTGCTTCCACCTGGAGACACTTCAGAGGACTCCTTGTTCACGCCTCGTCCTGGGGAGGGCAGCGCTCCTGGGGTGCTGCCCAGCTCCCGGATAAGGCACAGATCGGAGCCCCAGCACCCCAAGGAGAAGCCGTTTATGTTCAACCTTGATGATGAAAACATACGGACCTCTGATGTGTGATGGAGCACAGTGCCATGGGAGGGAGGGAGGGAGGGAGGACTTGAGAGAAGGAGGCTGTGACTCAGTTTCTCTACCTTGTTGGAGGGTAGTCAGAGGCCTTTATGTCACTCATATTCCTGTGGATGCTCTTTGGGAGGGAGGGGCCCATCCAGCTGGGCTGTGTGTGTGTGTGTGTGTGTGTGTGTGTGTGTGTGTAATATCAACGCAGTGTATTTAATTTGGGGAAGTCACTAGGTTAGAACTGTAGGCATACTCAGTGGAGAGGAAGCTACCTATTCTATTCTAACTATTCTGAGGTCTTCCTGGAGAGGGATTGTTTTAGCAGCTCCTCTCCAGAGGGGGCTGGAAGTCCAGTTTCACCAATGACCAAGTTTTATTTCCTTGTCCTTGTTTTAGTTTTTTCATTTTGTTTTCAGTCCAGGTGCCTCGCAGCTCTTTTGGAATGGGCCAGCATTAGTCTAATTTTAAGCGCTATGTGTTTTGTACCCTTGCAAACTTGCTTTCTCTTTCTTCTTGCTGTTGCCCTTTGAATGAAGCCTTGTGTGCTTGCATGATCAGACCCTGTAATAGGATGAATTTCCATGCACTTAACATGAAGAGATACAAAAAGAATCTAGAGAGAGATATATATTTTTAATGAAATAGAAGCTTGGCATAGAAACATTGATTTAGATGTTATGAGTTGCTGGCCAGAGATTCCTCAGATAAAAGAGCCTAGAAAATTGAGTTTTGAGCGGGCATGGTGGCTCACGCCTGTAATGCCAGTAGTTTGGGAGGCTGAGGCGGGTGGATCACCTGAGGTCAGGAGTTCGAGATCAGCCTGGCCAACATGGTGAAACCCCGCCTCTACTAAAAAATATGCAAAATTAGCCGGGCGTGGTGGTGCAGGCCTGTAATCCCAGCTACTCAGAGGCTGAGGCAGGAGATTCACTTGAACCCAGGAGGTGGAGGTTGCAGTGAGCCAAGATCGCGCCATTGCACTCCAGTCAGGGCAACAAGAGTGAAACTCCGTCTCAAAATATAAAAGAAAATTGAGTGTCCCACCCAAATTTTAGGGCGTACCTCCTTCCATTTGATAAGAAGATGCTATTTCCAGTGTCCCTGGGAGAATTCTTCCATCCAGTTTATATGGTGAATTGCCACCAGCGTTCCCTAAAGGAAGAGAGAACTTAGCTTATTTCTGTCTGTGACTTTTATCAGCTAGATCAGTTAATTGTATTTTTAAATTAAAAATTAGTAACTAGAGGAAGAGACTAAGAGAACTATTTTTACCTGAGTAAATGCTCTCCTCTTCTTGTGTCCAAATCTAATGCAGAGGTGAAAACACTTGATGAGAAAATCCTTTGTGGCTTGAGGGGAATCATGTTTCTTTCAGGACGTGTTGTTTCCCTGAAGTCTATGTCACACTGAGAACTTTTTCTGACTGCACTGCTTTGGAGCTATTCATTTAAATTGAGTTTGGCCTAGTTTTCCTGGTATAAAACAGGAAATCTACATTGTTCCCTCTTTCTCTCCCTTCCATCCCTTCCCCTGCCTTTCCTATACACGCTGGTGTGCTTTTGCCCTCAGAAATTCTTGGTTTGGGAGTTATGTATTTTTGAGTGATCGAGGTTATGACATACTTGGAGCGGCATGATTTCAAGAAGCCATTCCAAATTCTTATAGCTCCTTAGCTCTGGTTTTACTCTCGTATTTTCCCCAAGAAAATTTTTTGGCTATTCAAAGAAAGCACAAAATATGTGATGTGGAACTCATGAAAATAGGGACTTTTGATATCTCTTTAAATATTCCCTGACTCACGGAAAAGATGTCCTCTTTTGGTGTATACATTGTGAAAATCTACCCATTTATCTCTCTCTCTCTCTTTTCTTTTAAATAAATTATCTGATAAGGCCGGCAAGGTGGCTCACGCCTGTAATCCCAGCACTTTGGGAGGCCGAGGCGAGCGGATCACGAGGTCAGGAGATCGAGACCGCGGTGAAACCCCGTCTCTACTAAAAATACGAAAAAAAAATTAGCCGGGCGCAGTGGCAGGCGCCTGTAGTCCCAGCTACTTGGGAGGCTGCGGCAGGAGAATGGTGTGAACCTGGGAGGCGGAGCTTGCAGTGAGCCAAGATCGCGCCACTGCACTCCAGCCTGGGCGACAGAGCAAGACTCCATCTCAAAAAAAAAATTATCTGATAGGTTACTATTGCTAAATTAATTGGCCATTATAATAAGCTGATTTGTTTCTTATTCAGCAAGATCTCTTTTGAGAATGTGACAAATTAAACATACATAGAATCCATATGGTATTATCCTGATAAAGGGAAACGAGGACACTAAGACTGTCAAATGGAAATCTTCTTGTCAATTGGCAAACACTTGGGAATTCCACATTAGAGCATTGCTTGTTTTTAATTTTTTTTTTTTAATTTTTAAAAGACAGGGTCTCACTCTCTTACCCAGGCTAGAGTGCAGTGGTGTGATCATAGTTCATCATAACTTTGAATCTCTGGGCTTAAGCAATCCTCCCATGTTAGCTTCCCAAGTAGCTAGGACTACAGGGTTGTGCTACCACGCCTGGCTAATTTTTAATTTTTTTTTATCTACAGAGCCTGGCTATGTTGCCCAGGCTCTCTCAAACTCCTGGCCCAAGTGATCCTCCTGCCTTGGCCTCCTAAAGTGTTGGGATTACAGGTGTGAGCCACTGCACCTAGCCAGAACATCGTTAATGTAGTTCAATATGAGATAAATTATTATCTTCAATGAAACAAGCTCTAAAAGCATTCCATTCCTAAATTGTATTTCAAACTTCCTATTTTGTTGATATTTCTTAACTTCTGGCCAGTTTTGGACCATAATCTTTTAATGTGAACCAAAGATGGTACGTATTTGACCAAAGCAGTTAGTTTTAAATGTATAAAATTGAACCAAATGGAAAAAATAGGTTGGGGATGCAGTATAGATTAGTGACTAAGTGCATAGGCTCTGGAGTAAATCTGAGTTTTTTTTTTTTTAAAGGAACTAAAAAATGTACTGCATTTTCTTTGTGGAATAAAAGCCTTGCCTGAGTTGTGCTATTTTCATAAGGCTTTTGAAGTGGTCTTGACCCACTGTGTGTAACAGTATTTCAGGTGGTCCTCCCCATGGCTGAATAATGCCATCCATTATTCTTTAATTTTTATTTTTAGAAACAGTGTTTCACTCTGTCACCCAGGCTGGAGTGCAGTGGCCTGATCATGGCTCACTGCAGCCTGGACCTCCTGGGCTCAAGTGATCTTCCTGCCTCACAGCCTCCCAAAGTACTCAGATTATAGGTGTGAGCCACCACGCCTGGCCACCATCTATTACTTTTGAAATCTTCAAAAGACTTGCTTACTCAATGTCAGCTGATGGTTGGTAAAAATAATTTGGCCTTTAGTGTTAAGTGAGACATCATAAGGGTATTGAGGTATACATTATGGAGATTGATGTCAGGTCAGAATATTGGAGTTATACATCTATTTCTGAGTTGAATACTCAGCTCCCACGAGAAAGAAAGTAGTTTTAAGGTCCAGCTTCTTAGTCTACTTGAAGCAAATTTTTTTTCTTTTATATTTCTGAATATAAATATACTCTTATATGGGCTAAAAAGACCCCATGAATAAATAGCAGGTTCAGTAGTTGAGGAGTGGAGTTTAGTAGGTTTGTTTTCAGTATAAATTAGATAACATGTGGAGGTCACAGCATTTTGGAAATTGAGTGTCCCCAAGTGAGCTTTGTTTATAAACTTTCAAAATGTCGGAAGTGGACAGGTTTGTTAAATCTTGTCTGCCAGCACCCTTTTCTTCCTTTGTTCCTTTTCCTCTCTGTGTTATTGCCTGCGGCAGCCAGTCCTTCATACTAGATAGAGTTCAGATAAAGCAAACGTTTGGCAAAAACATACTGTTTGACCTCCTCCCCCTCTGCTTATGAAGGGGTAGCATGATTCTGTGTTTTAAAGCAGTGATGTTTCAGCTGTGAAATGCACTCGCTGTAAGCTCTAGGCTGAGTGCATGGAAACTGTTACGCTTCTCATTTTATGTGATCTCCTAATTGGTATGTAGCAAAAATTTTCTAAAACTGTTTTGTGGCTTGTTTTGTAATAAAACCATGTGAAATACTGAAATATGGTCATGTGTTTTCCTAATACTGACCTTC